GATGACCAGGGTGACTGATGACCACGCTGACTGATGACCACACTGACTGATGACCTCGCTGAAATGCACGTCCCTCACAGGGAGCCTGCCCTGTTCTTCCTCTCAGCTCTTTTGGGGCCTAGTTCCCCCTCCCAGCTCCTGTCTCAAACCTTAGTGCCACTCAAGCACTTCCTCCTCTTGTCTTCACACATGTTCAGCCTCCTGAGGTTCACCTGCCTTCCCACTCCCTTAAATCCATTTAAAAAAGAGAAGGGAGGGCACGTTCTGGGCTGGCCCTCAGGAAGGAGCCTGAGGCAGGTCAGAGCTGAGCTAGGCTCTGGATGGGCCTGCTTCTCATTACCTGGGAAGAGGTGGAAGGGTGTTCTAAGCAGAGAGCAACTGGGCAGTGAACAGTCTGATGAGAATACAGGGATTCCTAAAGGGAGAAGGGTTAGAAAAATAGCTCGGTGCATTTAAAGGTGGTCTTAAATTCTAGGATCAGTTTCAACTTTCCTTTTTCTTTTCCATGACCACCAGTCAAGAACAGTTTGAACTTTCATAAGCAATCAGGAGTTACTTAAATTTGGGAATAGTGAAAAGTAAAAATAAGCATTTACTTTTTTTTTTTTTTTGTAAAGACAGGGTCTCACTATGTTGCCCAGGCTAGTTTCCAACTCCTGGCCTCGAGCAATTCTCCCACCTTGGCCTCCCAAAGTGTTAGGACTACAGGCATGAACCACCACTCCTAGCCAAGAATTAACATTTATAGTTTTAAAATAACAGCTAATATTTACATTTTGTAAGGAAGAGTTTGTTTCTTTGGACCCTCACGATAGCCCTGTGGAAAAAGTCGTGTTGAATCTGGAGGCAGGTATAGGATGAATTGCAGTGTTGCCCAACTGTTCATGTCTCCTGCTCCTGTGGAGCCCCCATTAGGAAATGCCGGGTTCTCTGTAGAGTGGATAAGGGGAGGAATAGCAGCAGCTTCTTTTTGTTGCATCCATTCCAGAAATGATCAGGCTGTCCCTGAGCAGTGCTCCTGCCCTTATCTATGGCTGGGCTGGAGGAGGAGAGGTGAGCAGAAGTGGAGAGAGGCGGGGAGAGCAAGGGGATGCCAAGATTATGGTGGGGAGGAGTTGGTGAATGGACAGCAGCCAGGACAACAGCCAACCATGAAAAGAAGTGTTCATTAGCAGCCAGATCCCACCCAGGTGCTGTGAGCACCCCTGCAATCTCTCTTAACCTCCACTTTGGAAGACAGACAATTAGGCTGTTTTTGTTCACATGGCAGAGACTGCTTATGGGATACTCAGCTTTTCTAACAGTACAGGCCCTTTGTGGGAGGGTCATGAAAGGTTTGGAGTGTGTTTGTTATTCAGTACAATGGGATCAGTTATGCTGCTGAAGGAATCTTGTGGAAATGTTTTTTTCTCTGCAGTGAGAATAAGGAGGAGCAGGAAACACAGGTATGATTACGAAAAGGACTGGTAATCAACCTCTAATTTTCTGTTTCTCTCTCTCTTCCCGTAGCATAATTAGCATCATCATTATTCTGGCTGGAGCAATTGCACTCATCATTGGCTTTGGTATTTCAGGTATGTGATTTCTTGCATTACTACAATCTATTCTTAGCATTGATCTTTGCTTCCTGAACTGCAGGGAGACACTCCATCACAGTCACTACTGTCGCCTCAGCTGGGAACATTGGGGAGGATGGAATCCTGAGCTGCACTTTTGAACCTGACATCAAACTTTCTGATATCGTGATACAATGGCTGAAGGAAGGTGTTTTAGGCTTGGTCCATGAGTTCAAAGAAGGCAAAGATGAGCTGTCGGAGCAGGATGAAATGTTCAGAGGCCGGACAGCAGTGTTTGCTGATCAAGTGATAGTTGGCAATGCCTCTTTGCGGCTGAAAAACGTGCAACTCACAGATGCTGGCACCTACAAATGTTATATCATCACTTCTAAAGGCAAGGGGAATGCTAACCTTGAGTATAAAACTGGAGGTGAGTTACTTTTGGAGAGAGATTTTTTAAAGGCATCTGCCCTTTCTGACTTTTGACCCTGCAGCCTTCAGCATGCCGGAAGTGAATGTGGACTATAATGCCAGCTCAGAGACCTTGCGGTGTGAGGCTCCCCGATGGTTCCCCCAGCCCACAGTGGTCTGGGCATCCCAAGTTGACCAGGGAGCCAACTTCTCGGAAGTCTCCAATACCAGCTTTGAGCTGAACTCTGAGAATGTGACCATGAAGGTTGTGTCTGTGCTCTACAATGTTACGATCAACAACACATACTCCTGTATGATTGAAAATGACATTGCCAAAGCAACAGGGGATATCAAAGTGACAGGTGGGTTCCTGCATGCTTTTGTATGGATTTACTATGACCCTAAACTTTTTCTCTCACTTCACAGAATCGGAGATCAAAAGGCGGAGTCACCTACAGCTGCTAAACTCAAAGGCTTCTCTGTGTGTCTCTTCTTTCTTTGCCATCAGCTGGGCACTTCTGCCTCTCAGCCCTTACCTGATGCTAAAATAATGTGCCTCGGCCACAAAAAAGCATGCAAAGTCATTGTTACAACAGGTGAGATTAATCACAAATAGTGTGGGATATTGGTATCTTATTGCTGTTATTTCCACAATCCCAGGGATCTACAGAACTATTTCACCACCAGATATGACCTAGTTTTATATTTCTGGGAGGAAATGAATTCATATCTAGAAGTCTGGAGTGAGCAAACAAGAGCAAGAAACAAAAAGAAGCCAAAAGCAGAAGGCTCCAATATGAACAAGATAAATCTATCTTCAAAGACATATTAGAAGTTGGGAAAATAATTCATGTGAACTAGACAAGTGTGTTAAGAGTGATAAGTAAAATGCACGTGGAGACAAGTGCATCCCCAGATCTCAGGGACCTCCCCCTGCCTGTCACCTGGGGAGTGAGAGGACAGGATAGTGCATGTTCTTTGTCTCTGAATTTTTAGTTATATGTGCTGTAATGTTGCTCTGAGGAAGCCCCTGGAAAGTCTATCCCAACATATCCACATCTTATATTCCACAAATTAAGCTGTAGTATGTACCCTAAGACGCTGCTAATTGACTGCCACTTCGCAACTCAGGGGCGGCTGCATTTTAGTAATGGGTCAAATGATTCACTTTTTATGATGCTTCCAAAGGTGCCTTGGCTTCTCTTCCCAACTGACAAATGCCAAAGTTGAGAAAAATGATCATAATTTTAGCATAAACAGAGCAGTCGGCGACACCGATTTTATAAATAAACTGAGCACCTTCTTTTTAAACAAACAAATGCGGGTTTATTTCTCAGATGATGTTCATCCGTGAATGGTCCAGGGAAGGACCTTTCACCTTGTCTATATGGCATTATGTCATCACAAGCTCTGAGGCTTCTCCTTTCCATCCTGCGTGGACAGCTAAGACCTCAGTTTTCAATAGCATCTAGAGCAGTGGGACTCAGCTGGGGTGATTTCGCCCCCCATCTCCGGGGGAATGTCTGAAGACAATTTTGGTTACCTCAATGAGGGAGTGGAGGAGGATACAGTGCTACTACCAACTAGTGGATAGAGGCCAGGGATGCTGCTCAACCTCCTACCATGTACAGGACGTCTCCCCATTACAACTACCCAATCCGAAGTGTCAACTGTGTCAGGGCTAAGAAACCCTGGTTTTGAGTAGAAAAGGGCCTGGAAAGAGGGGAGCCAACAAATCTGTCTGCTTCCTCACATTAGTCATTGGCAAATAAGCATTCTGTCTCTTTGGCTGCTGCCTCAGCACAGAGAGCCAGAACTCTATCGGGCACCAGGATAACATCTCTCAGTGAACAGAGTTGACAAGGCCTATGGGAAATGCCTGATGGGATTATCTTCAGCTTGTTGAGCTTCTAAGTTTCTTTCCCTTCATTCTACCCTGCAAGCCAAGTTCTGTAAGAGAAATGCCTGAGTTCTAGCTCAGGTTTTCTTACTCTGAATTTAGATCTCCAGACCCTGCCTGGCCACAATTCAAATTAAGGCAACAAACATATACCTTCCATGAAGCACACACAGACTTTTGAAAGCAAGGACAATGACTGCTTGAATTGAGGCCTTGAGGAATGAAGCTTTGAAGGAAAAGAATACTTTGTTTCCAGCCCCCTTCCCACACTCTTCATGTGTTAACCACTGCCTTCCTGGACCTTGGAGCCACGGTGACTGTATTACATGTTGTTATAGAAAACTGATTTTAGAGTTCTGATCGTTCAAGAGAATGATTAAATATACATTTCCTACACCATTGTCTGCCTGGTTTGTCAAAAAAAGTGAGTG